GCGGGGATTTGCTTATGGAAACAGCTTCGTATCTGTGATAAAGGAATATACTAAGTAAAATATGGACTACCCTGGACTGTCTAACACAACTACAACCGATATTCACTTGGACAAGAACTTAGTTCAAGTGCTTCTGTGGTCACACAACCCAAAAGGCCTCCACAGCAGAAAAGCTGCTATTAGGTACTCACTAACTAAGTACTGAGTCCCCAGTGTTTCCTGAGGGTTATTTCACAGGCTCCTGACCCTGAAGCCTCTCAGAGTTATTCCAACATTAAGGTCACTTCTATGAGGAAGAGGTGAGAGGAAAAAAGACCAATAGTGGAAGGCCAGCTTCAGCGCAACACATGTATTTAATAGTTTCTCTCATCTTTGAATATTTATTCACATTTCCCTTTAAAGTCTGTTTTTGAGGGGGAGAAGCTTTATTCGTACCTACTTAGTGGCTGCTTTATAGCAGTAAAATAGATGCTTTTGCAGAATTCTTTTCTGCTTTTCTTTTGTGAGACGGAGTCTCATTCTATCACCCAGTGGGGAGATGTCGGCTTACTCAATCTCTGCCTCGCAGGTTCAAGCATTCTCCTGCTTCAGCCTCCCGAGCAGCTGGGACTACAGGCGGGTACTACAGGCGCGCACCACAACGCCCGGCTAATTTTTGTATTTTTAGTAGAGACGGGGTTTCGCTATCTTGGCCAGGCTGTTCTCCAACTCCTGACCTCAGGAAATCCGCCCGCCTCGGCCTCCCAAAGTGGTGGGATTACAGGCGTGAGCCACCGCTCCTGGCCCCTGCCTTTTTATTAGAGATACAAATCACACACGCCCTTCGCTTCAAGGGGAGCCCCGCCCCCTACTTCGGGCATTCGGCCATCCTGTGTTCTCTAATGGCGTGGGGCAGAGCTATCGCGAGACTCCACTGTATCCTCAGCAAGTTTTTAACAGTGTGAACTTGCGCAGAAGAGACTCATGAAGCCAGCGCAGGAGAAAGGGGGCGGGGTGCTCTGACGAGCGCGTTCGCCTTGACCCCACGCTACAGCGCGCGCCCGGCAGCTAGGCGCTGTGGTTTCTGGGTCTCCCGGGGGACCCCTACACGTTCCGGCAAAAAGCGCTCGTGCCCACCTCAAGCCCATGTTCGGTGGGTGGCGAATGCGTGCCCGTGATCTGCTGGGTCTGTAGAGGAGCGCAGGCCTGGTGCAAACAGACTCAAGAGGCTCGGAGAACCAGCTTGGGTAGGCGCTTGGGTGATGGAAGGTCAGGGGTCAGAGGTCGGGAGGGAGGGAGGGAGGTGGTCTTTGGCCTCCGGGACCAGGGAGGGAGGACGCTGGTTGTCCTGGAGCCCGGGAAGCTCAAGGGCTGAGAGGGAGCCGCTGCGCGAGTCTTCCCCACCTCTTCCCGATCCCGGACTAGCGAACTTCGGACCACCACGTCCCTCCGGGGATAAAGTGGGGTCGTGGGAAAGGAGGCTGTGCTTCTCCTCATGCACTGGGGCCTGCGGTGTTTGTCTCGAGCGTCCAACACACTAGGATCCGGGAGTCCGTCGTCACGCTCCTTGGCCTCGCGGTCGCTTGTTTGCTCGGCCTGCTGGGAGCGATCCGGCGCTGACAGCCCCGCTCAGACTCCGGGAGCCGCTTGTGGGTCTTTCGGAAGATAACTGAGTGGGTACCGTGCGCCGCAGATCTACCCCCGGTTATACCTCCTGTTGTTTCATTTGTCCTCTAGAGTTCACAGTTACCAGCCAAGAAAACTTGAAAATGAGCAGCCGACGGAAACGTGCTCCTCCAGTGAGGGTAGATGAGGAAAAGAGGCAGCAGCTTCATTGGAATATGCATGAGGACAGAAGGAATGAACCTATCATCATAAGTGATGATGACGAGCAGCCCTGCCCAGGTTCAGATACCTCTTCTGCTCATTATATCATTCTAAGTGATAGTCTAAAGGAAGAAGTGGCTCACAGAGATAAGAAGAGGTGTTCAAAAGTGGTGAGCTTCTCAAAACCAATTGAAAAAGAAGAGACTGTTGGTATTTTTTCCCCTTTGTCTGTAAAGTTAAATATTGTGATTTCTCCCTATCATTTTGATAATTCCTGGAAAGCATTTCTAGGAGAATTAACTCTTCAGCTTCTTCCTGCACAGAGTTTAATTGAAAATTTTTCCGAAAGGAGTATTACATTGATGAGTTCAGAGTCAAGCAATCAGTTCCTGATTTATGTTCATTCAAAAGGTGAAGATGTAGAGAAACAAAAAAAAGAACCGATGAGTATTTGTGACAAGGGTATTCTGGTGGAGTCATCCTTCAGTGGTGAAATGTTAGAAGATTTGGGGTGGCTACAAAAGAAGAGAAGAATAAAACTCTATCAGAAACCAGAAGGAAATCACATTATCAAGGTACTCAGTTTTTTGTGGTGTCTTTTTTGAGGAAACTACTTTTATTTTGATTAATTGTTTTTAGGTTGGAATTTATCTTTTGGAAGCTGGCCTAGCAAAACTAGACTTCTTGAGTGATGCAAATTCAAGAATGAAAAAGTTCAATCAGCTCATGAAGAAAGTAATGGAAAAGTTACACAATTCTATTATTCCAGGTAATATTTACAGTAAACTTAAAAATTGCTATGTTTTTGAGTACATTTGCTGTGTGATGTACAGATGTGTTGGAAGAGGATGAAGATGATCCGGAGAGTGAGCCAGAGGGACAAGACATTGACGAGCTGTATCACTTTGTGAAACAAACACATCAGCAAGAAACGCAGTCCATCCAAGTGGATGTCCAGCATCCTGCATTGATCCCTGTGTTGAGACCCTACCAAAGAGAGGCTGTCAATTGGATGCTACAACAAGAGTGTTTCAGAAGCAGTCCTGCTACTGGTAAGAATAAGATGTTTAAAGAAAGTCCAATTAAATTTGTTATTATGATTATATTTTTCTTTAGAAAGTGCCCTGCACTTCTTATGGCGAGAGATTGTTACATCTGAGGGTCTGAAACTCTACTATAATCCATATACAGGCTGGTAAGGCAAAATTTTACTTATATGCTTGATTTTATGATGTGATTTATCTTGTTTTTTTCCTCAGCATCATTCGTGAGTACCCAAATTCTGGGCCGCAGTTGCTTGGTGGAATTTTAGCAGATGAGATGGGTCTTGGAAAGACAGTGGAGGTTTTGGCTCTGATTCTGACACATACTCGACAAGATGTCAAGCAAGATGCTCTCACTCTTCCCGAGGTAGGAGGGTATAGTAGGGCTTGCAAAAGCAGACTGTGTAACTACTGACTGTTGTTTGTATCAGGGAAAAGTGGTGAATTATTTTATTCCGTCACATTATTTTGGAGGAAAACTGAAAAAGACAGAAATCCAGAATATCGAATTTGAACCAAAAGAAAAAGTTCAATGCCCTCGTAAGTAAGACATCTCTTAAAGGAAATACCTTTTGACTGATTTAGCATATCCTTTTACATTTAGCTACACGTGTGATGATACTGACAGCTGTGAAAGAAATGAATGGAAAAAAAGGAGTGTCCATCCTTTCCATCTATAAGTATGTCAGTTCTATATATAGATACGATGTTCAACGGAACAGGAGTCTTTTGAAACGGATGCTGAAATGTTTAATTTTTGAAGGTCTCGTGAAACAGATCAAAGGCCATGGTTTTTCTGGGACTTTTACATTGGGAAAGAATTACAAGGAAGAGGATATATGTGATAAAACAAAAAAGCAGGTAACAGAGCTTAAGTTCAGCTCTATATTAAGTGCAATCAATTAATTAAATATTTTTTTCATAGGCAGTAGGGAGTCCAAGGAAAATTCAGAAAGAAACTAGAAAATCAGGGAACAAGGACACAGATTCTGAATACTTGCCATCAGACACCTCTGATGATGATGATGATCCTTACTATTATTATTATAAGTCCAGGAGAAATCGCAGTAAATTGAGGAAAAAGCTTGTTCCATCCACAAAAAAAGGAAAAAGTCAACCATTTATCAATCCCGATTCACAAGGTCACTGTCCAGCTACTAGCGACTCTGGAATAACTGATGTTGCTATGTCTAAAAGTACATGTATCTCTGAATTCAACCAAGAACATGAAACAGAGGACTGTGCTGAATCTCTAAATCATGCTGATAGTGATGTACCACCTTCTAATACCATGAGTCCCTTTAACACCTCTGATTACCGCTTTGAGTGTATATGTGGTGAACTTGATCAGATAGATCGTAAGCCTCGTGTTCAATGCCTGAAGTGTCACCTGTGGCAACATGCAAAGTGTGTGAATTATGATGAGAAAAATCTGAAGATCAAGCCTTTTTACTGCCCCCACTGCCTTGTTGCAATGGAACCAGTGTCAACAAGAGCAACTCTGATCATCTCTCCAAGTTCCATCTGTCACCAGTGGGTGGATGAGATCAACAGGCATGTGAGGTCGTCATCTCTTCGAGTCTTGGTAAGGCCACTTGGACTAAAGAGGGAGAGGAATGCAATAACTGCCTGTATTGATTATTTCCTAGGTATATCAAGGAGTGAAGAAAGATGGCTTTTTACAACCTCATTTTTTGGCAGAACAGGATATAGTTATCATTACCTATGATGTACTGCGTTCAGAATTAAATTATGTCGATATCCCACATAGCAATAGTGAGGATGGGCGTCGCCTACGGAACCAGAAGCGCTATATGGCTATCCCGAGCCCCCTGGTAGCTGTGGAGTGGTGGAGGATCTGCCTTGATGAAGCTCAGATGGTTGAGTGTCCCACAGTAAAAGTGAGAGTTTCTGCAAAATCTTTTGAGGGCTGTTCATTTTTATTTCATTTTTCCCTCTCATCAGGCTGCAGAAATGGCCCAGCGTTTGAGTGGGATTAATCGATGGTGTATCAGTGGCACTCCAGTACAGAGAGGATTAGAGGGTAATGTATGGTTTCCTCACATATTGCATGCATATCCTCAATGTATTTTATTTTTTCTTTTCAGATCTTTTTGGGTTAGTGGTCTTTCTTGGTATTGAACCTTACTGTGTCAAACACTGGTGGGTTCGACTTCTCTATCGGCCTTACTGCAAGAAGAATCCTCAGCATCTCTACAGCTTTATTGCCAAGATACTGTGGAGGTCTGCAAAGAAAGATGTGATTGACCAAGTCAGTACAATAAGTTTTTATTGATAAAGGTAATCTTTTTTTTTTTTTCTGCTCCTTTTCACAGATCCAAATACCACCACAAACCGAAGAAATACACTGGCTCCACTTTTCTCCAGTGGAAAGGCATTTCTATCACCGTCAGCATGAGGTGTGCTGCCAGGATGTGGTGGTAAAACTCAGGAAGATTTCTGACTGGGCTCTGAAGCTCAGCAGCCTAGACAGAAGGACTGTCACCTCTATCCTGTATCCATTGCTGAGGCTCAGACAGGCCTGCTGTCACCCACAGGCTGTTCGTGGAGAGTTCTTGCCACTCCAAAAAAGGTTTTATTATCAACTTTTTTTTAATTGCAGTTTCTAGTTTTGAACAGTCTACCTTTTCTTTTAGCACCATGACAATGGAAGAGCTGCTGACATCTTTGCAGAAGAAATGTGGAACTGAATGTGAAGAAGCACATCGACAGCTAGTTTGTGCTCTCAATGGCTTAGCAGGCATTCATATTATTAAAGGTAGAAGGTGATTGCTTTATCTCTGATTCTTTTCGTATGCTTTAAATACATTTTAATTCTTTAGGTGAGTATGCCTTGGCAGCAGAATTGTACAGAGAAGTGTTGCGCTCCTCGGAGGAACACAAAGGAAAACTCAAAACTGATTCACTTCAAGTAAGTAAAGACTAAACAGTTTCATAGGTATTTGTCATAATTACTGCCTTTGATATGTTTGTAGAGACTTCATGCTACCCATAACTTGATGGAATTGTTGATAGCCAGGCACCCAGGGATACCACCTACCTTGCGTGATGGCCGACTTGAGGAAGAGGTAATTATTTTTTTCATTCTGTCTATAAAAGTAGTGAAAGTTTATATTCTCTGTTTCAACACAGGCCAAACAGCTGCGAGAGCACTACATGAGCAAGTGTAATACAGAAGTTGCTGAAGCCCAGCAAGCTTTATATCCTGTGCAGCAGACCATCCATGAGCTTCAAAGAAAGGTATGCCAAAATGCAGTGTTTCTTACTTGTATTATTAATTGATTAACTGCTACCTTTTTTACAGATTCATTCTAATTCTCCTTGGTGGCTAAATGTGATCCACAGAGCAATAGAATTTACTATTGATGAGGAGCTAGTTCAGCGAGTGCGAAATGAAATAACCAGCAACTACAAGCAACAAACTGGCAAGCTTTCTATGTCAGAGAAGTAAGAAAACAGGAAGAAAAAGTATCTACTCATGTATTGTGTGTGGTGCTGGTGTGGGAATCAGGTTCCGTGATTGCAGAGGTCTTCAGTTCTTACTTACAACACAAATGGAAGAGCTAAATAAATGCCAGAAGCTAGTAAGAGAGGCTGTAAAAAACCTGGAGGGACCTCCATCTCGTAATGTTATTGAGTCTGCAACAGTCTGTCACCTCCGACCAGCCAGACTTCCTCTCAACTGGTAGGTAATAGAAGAAATCATACAATGAAATGGTGAATATTTCTGTTAATCTCTTTTTTTTCAGCTGTGTCTTTTGTAAAGCTGATGAATTGTTCACAGAGTATGAATCAAAGCTATTTTCCAACACGTAAGTTCTCTATTTGATTATTACCCATCAAGGTTACTGTTGTTTTGTTCTGGTATGTTTTCAGAGTCAAAGGCCAGACTGCAATATTTGAGGAGATGATAGAAGATGAAGAAGGACTGGTGGATGATCGAGCACCTACCACCACCCGGGGTCTCTGGGCAATAAGTGAGACAGAGCGATCTATGAAAGCAATACTATCATTTGCAAAATCACATAGGTTTGATGTTGAATTTGTTGATGAAGGAAGCACTTCAATGGATCTCTTTGAAGCATGGAAGAAGGAATATAAGGTATAGTATTTTAAAACTTCCTTCCAAAATTATACCACTGTGTTTGTCTTTTCTATTCCTTCAGTTGCTTCATGAATATTGGATGGCTCTGAGGAATCGTGTGTCTGCTGTTGATGAACTTGCAATGGCTACAGAACGACTAAGAGTGCGTGATCCTAGGGAGCCAAAGCCTAATCCGCCTGTTCTTCATATCATTGAACCACATGAGGTAATTGGCAAGTAAATCACAGAAAAGGGAACAATAAAGAAGTTTTTATTTTTATTTTCTTTAGGTAGAACAAAACCGAATAAAACTACTAAATGATAAAGCTGTTGCTACATCACAGCTTCAGAAAAAACTTGGGCAGCTTCTTTACCTAACTAATTTGGAGAAGGTATTGTTTCTAAGACATGCTACTTTTTCCTAACTAATATATTTTTTAATTCTTTTTTGGATAGTCTCAAGATAAAACATCGGGAGGTGTTAATCCAGAACCTTGCCCAATCTGTGCTCGACAGCTAGGAAAACAGGTAAAATTATGATAAACATCACATGCATTTATTAGCACTAAGGCTTGTTCTGTTTTCTTTTTAGTGGGCGGTACTGACCTGTGGTCACTGTTTCTGTAATGAATGCATTTCTATAATTATTGAACAATACAGCGTGGGATCTCACAGAAGCTCCATTAAGTGTGCAATCTGCCGCCAGACCACATCTCACAAAGAAATCTCGTATGTCTTTACCTCAGAGAAAGCAAACCAGGAGGAGGACATCCCTGTGAAGGTAAAGTAGGTCAGGAACACATAGAAGCATAGTAGTAATGTGTATTTTGTGTGTGTGTTCAAAGGGCAGCCATTCTACAAAAGTGGAAGCTGTGGTCAGAACTCTGATGAAAATACAGCTTAGAGATCCAGGGGCCAAAGCACTCGTTTTCTCAACGGTATAATCAACATTTTCATCCTCAATATTAATTATTGGTTTTCTTATTGTTTTATGTGTTCTAGTGGCAAGATGTATTAGATATTATTTCAAAAGCTCTTACTGACAACAACATGGAATTTGCACAAATCAGTCGTGTTAAGACATTTCAGGTATGTTAAGATTTTACTCCGGTTTTTGTAGTAGCTAAAATTAAAATGTACCTTTCTTTTTTAGGAGAACCTTTCAGCATTTAAACGTGATCCCCAAATCAATATTTTGCTGCTGCCCCTGCACACAGGTTCTAATGGATTAACTATCATTGAAGCAACTCATGTTCTCTTGGTGGAGCCCATATTGAACCCTGCCCATGAGCTTCAGGCCATAGGGAGGGTGCACCGAATTGGACAGACAAAGTAAGGACTAAAATTAGAATCAGTCACATTTGTTTTAAGCTTAAAATTCTTCTGTACCTTTTAGACCTACTATTGTACACAGATTCTTAATTAAAGCAACAATAGAAGAAAGAATGCAGGCAATGCTGAAAACTGCTGAGAGAAGGTAGGTAATAATTTACCACAAGTAGAAGGGGGTTTCCTCCTTGGTTTTGAAACTGTATGTGTAGGTATTGGAAAAAGCAGTTTATCCACCATCATTACATAAAAAGGACGCTTATCAGACCAAGCATTCCTAACTGGAGTCAGTGGACTTACGAAAGGAAAAAAGGTCCACAGGTGAGCTTCAAAGGGCAAACTCCCAAGATGTGTACCTTCCAGCAGCTTCCTAGAGACAGAGTTTCATATTGTCAGATTCTTAAAGGGATTCAAGGCCTAAAAGGACCCATTGCCATAGACCATCAGTTTCCAAGTGTGGTCCTTAGGGATCTCCAAGACCAAGGAGTCTGAAGGGCCCTAGGATTTTCTTCATATGTGTCAACAAAAACAACATGCTCAACACAAGTCTCTTGCCTGCCACCATGTAAGACATGCCTTTGCTCCTCCTTCACCTTCAACCCTAATTGTGAGGCCTCCCCAGCCATGAGGAACTGTAAGTTAATTCAACCTCTTTTTCATTATAAATTACCCAGTCTTGGGGATTTCTTCATAAGAGTATGAAAATGGACTAATACAAACAACAACAAAGAATTTAAATAATGAAATATATTCCATAGCCTGTTTTTATTTAAAAACTAAAAATCTATGTTTTAATAACAGCAAAAAGATTCTGTCCCATTAGTAAGTAAAAACACAATCTTTTACATTGTTTTACTCCAACTATAATTTATGCGTGCTTTAAAATAGAAATAGCTAATAACCTATTTACATTTTAAATAAATGTGCACTGGATATATAGTTGCACAAACCTTTTACTGGTGAGATATGTAATTAAATAAGTTTGGAGATCACTGGAAGAGAAGTAATTGTTGCTCTTACGAATGTGAGAAGCTTTTATTCTAGTTAAGTTTTTATCACTCGAAACTCTTTTAGGATGCTTGAAATTGCTTTCAAAGCCAATTAAGAAATTATACAATTTCTTCATAACCTCACATCATTTTGTTTTATTAACCAAAAAAGTATATTTTCTATTTTATATACATTAACTTATTATATTTTGTAATGTATATATTTTATATAGTTTCTAATTTATACTCATTACGTGCCAGGCTTGCTTTGCATGTGTACCCTTCCTGAAAAGTTTTTTTCTTTCCTTTTCAACTTTTTTTTTTTTTCTTTGAGACAAGATCTCACTGTGTTACCCACGTTGGAGTGCATTGGCATGATCATGACTCACTGCAGCCTCAACCTCCCAGGGTCTGGTGATCTTCCCACCTCAATCTCCCAGGTATCTGGAACTGCAGGCACATGCCACCACACTAGGATGATTTTTGTAGTTTTTGTAGAGACAGGGTTTCTCCATGTTGCCCAAGCTGGTCTCAAACTCCTGGGCTCAAGTGATCCTCCTGCCTCAGCCTCCCAAAGTGCTAAGATTACAGGCATGAGCCACTGCACTCAGCCTGTATTTTTAATCTTAAAATTGGCAGTTATGGGTCAAGAATTTTGCAGAGGAAATGTAGACCTATGTTAATATTAAATAATGAATTTATTCCATGTTTCAATTTTTTCAGTCAAAAAGTAGATAAAGCACCTAATTTAGGCTTAATAATAATTTATTATCTCATGAAGTTTCTAGAATGTTTGGAGATACACCTGGTAACATGAGGGAAAAAGTCAACAGTAAATGTTCTGTTTTCAGAAACCTAAACATTGAGAAAATTAATATTGTCAACAAATGTTAGTACTTAGTCTTGTGTCTTGCAATATTTTCATGTTTGTTTTCTCCCTCATTGGGTAGAGAAGGCGTGAAGAATTTCATCATTATATCAAGATGGTGGGGGGAAGCTAGTCACCATTTCTTTTTTTCTTTTTTCCTTTTTTTTTTTTTTTTTTTTTTGAGATTGAGTTTCACTCGTTACCCAGGCTGGAGTGCAATGGTGCGATCTTGGCTCACCACAACCTCCTACTCCCGGGTTCCAGCAATTCTCCTGCCTCAGCCTCCCGAGTAGCTGGCATTACAAGGCACCCACCACCATGCCCAGATAATGTTTGTATTTTTAGTAAACACGGGGTTTCACCATGTTGGCCAGGCTGGTCTCGAACTCCTGACCTCAGGAGATCCACCTGCCTTGGCCTCCCAAAGTGCTGGGATTACAGGCATGAGCCACCACACCCGGCTGCTAGTCACCTTTTCTACTGAATACAGAAGAGGCGCCTATAGGATCGGTTTTGATTATCCATGAGAAAAGAGAGTTTTAGAATGCAGAATAAACTATCAAAGGAGATAGTGAAATCCTTTCTGAAAAATTTTAAGAAAAGGAAAGAATTTTTTTAAGTGCAGATAAACTTCAAGAGTTTAAGTCCTATATTTAAATAACTATGGTATTTTCTGTTTTAGGTTTGTTTTTCTTTCTCCCAAAATATATGGTGTTAAGTTCCAGAATATCTTCAGCCAACTAAGAAATACAAGGAGGAATGGGGGGTGTTATTTTCTTTTTTTTTAAAGTTAGTAAACAGAGAAAAAGCAACTATTTCTTTTTTAAAATGTATCAAAGAATTTAATGACTTCAGTACAAGAGGCAGTGGGTGTTCAGTAAATAGTAATTTAACTGGTTAGAATAAATAAAAATATGATAACTATGGCTCACAACAGAGCAGAGTCATGTAGTTACTAAAACATTTGCACAAATACTGTCCACCAAAGGGACCCAGCTCATAAGCACTGAGAAATGACTAATATTTCTCATGTAACTGTATTATTCCCATCTGTTTCATATTTAAATTTAGAGGAAGTTTTAATAGTACCAAATTCATATAAATCTTTTGAAGTCCATGAACAGTAAGAAGTGCTATTTGATTCTTATTCCTTGATTTTGATATCAGTAATTGTTATACACACTGATTAGCTTTTATCTCCAAATTTTATTTAATACTGCCTAATGCTGGTTGTTTCTTTTGGAGTCCTATAAATCTGGCTGCCAAGAAAAATGATGGCTCTGCTCCGAAACCACAAAGTGGCTGTATTAACATTTAGTGAATCTCAAGTAGAAAGGAACAGTGAAATTCCTGAGGAAGCCATTCTCCAGAATAATAAAGTATTAGCGTTTTTCTCATAGTAGACAAAAGTCATGGGTTTTCCTCCTTGGCAGGGAGCAAACTCAACCTTAAAAAGTGATAGTCAACAACAGAAAGACAAATAACCCAATTTAAAACTGGGCAAAGGATTTGAATAGACATTTCTCCAAAGAAGATAATATGTAAGTGACCAATAAGCACATGAAAAGATGATCAACAGCTTTAGCAGCTGGGAAAGTAGATATCAAAACCGAAATATGAAGGTTTGGAGAGGAGGAAGGAATGAATAAACAAAACGGGATTTTTAGGACAGTGAGCCTTCTGTATGCTACTACACGGGTGGATATATGTCATTACACATTTGCTGGACCCATAGAATGTACAACACCAAAAATGGACCCTAATATAAACTGTGGACTTTGGATAATGATGTGTCATAATTTGAAACAAATGTACAACTGTGATGTGGGATATTGATAGTAGGAAAGGTTGTGCATGGGGTTGGGGGGAGGCAGGGGTATATGAGAACTCTGTGTACTTTCTGCTCAATTTTGCTGTGAACCTAAAACTTTCGTAGAAAATAGTCTATTAGAAAACAATGAGCTATCACTTTACACCACATGACTTGTAGATGAAAAGAGTCAAACTCTGTAAAATATTTGAAGAGATTTATTCTGAGTCAAATATGAACAACCTTGGCCCGTGACACAGCCCTCAGGTGGTCCTGAGAACATGTGCCCAAGGTGGTCGGGGTGCAGCTTGGTTTTATATATTTTAGAGAGGCATAAAACATCAATCAAATACATTTAAGAAATACATTGGTTTGGTTCAGAAAGGTGAGACAACTCAAAGTGGGGCCTTCCAGGCTATAGGTAAATTTAAACATTTTCGGGTGGACAGTTGGTTGAATTTGTCTAAAGACTTGGGATCAATAGAAAGGAATGTTCAGGTTAAGATAAAGGATTGTGGAGAACCAGTTTTATTGTTCAGAAGAATCTCTCAGATGGCAGACTTCAGAGAGAGGGTAGGTTGTAAAATGTTTCTTATCAAATCTAAAAGGATGCCTAGCTCTTAGTTGATTATCCACTGGATCTGCAAAGAAAGGAAAGAAAATAAAAGGGGAAGGAGATTTTCTATGGAATGTGGATTTTTCCCACAAGAGACTTTGCAGGGCAATTTCGAGGCATGGCAAGGAAATATATTATGGGGCTAAATATTATTTCCTTGTCTCATAATGTCACGCCAGAGTCAGATTGAAAAGCAAGTCACAATATACATGGTCAAATAAAAGCCATCTGATGAGGATCCATGGTTTGTAGGACATGACTCCCCAGACCTCTTAGGTAGGAATTTGGGCAAGATAAAAATCAGAGCTTAGTCCCTGAACTATAGTCAAAAGATAGACAATAACAAGTTTTGTTAAGGATACAGAAAATTGGAACCCTCAAACATTGCTGGTAGGAATGTAAAATGGTACAGCTGCTTTGGAAAACCATTTATCCGTGTCTTAAATAGTTAAATGTACACCTAGCAGCTATGCCACTCCTATGTACTTAAGAGAAAATAAAACATATATTCATACAAAAACTCATATGAACAGTCTGGCAGGTACCTGGAGTGTTAAATGGAGTTACCACATGACCCAACATTTCTACTCCTAGGTATTTACCTGTAATAGTCTGCTAGAGCTGCCATAACAAAATACCACAGACTGAGTAAATTAAACAACAGAAATTTATTTATTACAGTTTTGGAGCCTGGCAGTTGAAGATTACAGTGCTGGCAGGTCTGTTTTCTTCTAAGATCTCTCTCCTTTCTTGCAGATGGTTGTTTTCTGTATCCTCACATGGTGTTTCCCTGTGCGGACAGGCCCCTGATGGCTTTTTATAAGGACACTATTCATACGGGATTAGAGCCCCCATCCTAGCAGCTTTACTTTAGCATAACCACCTCTATACACACCTTATCTTTAAATACAGTTACATCCTGAGATACTAGGGGTTGGGACTTCAAATTATGAATTTGGTGGAGCCACAGTTCAGCCTATAATAATAATGGAGAGAAATGAAAACATGTGTTCACAGAAAAACTTGTATGTGAATATTTATAGCAGCATTATTTATAGTAGGCAAATGTGGAAACAACCCAAATGCCTATCAAACGATAAATGGATAAATCAAATATGGTTATACTTCTAATGGAATATGATTTGGACAAAAAAGAAATGAAATACTTATACATGCTACAACATGGATGAACCTTAAAAACATTATGCTAAGTGAAAAAAAGCAGTCCCAAAATACTGTATATTTCTGTTTATAAGAAATGTCTAGAATAGGCAAATCTTTATTTTTTTTAGAGGATGGGTTCTCACTCTGTCACCCAGATGGGAGTGCAGTAGCAGTATCATAATTCACTGCAGCCTGAAACTCCTGGGCTTAAATGATCCTCCTGCCTTGGCCTCCTCAAGTAGCTGGGACTACAGGTGTACACCGCCACTCCTCATAAGAACAGGCAAATCTTTAGAGACAGAAATTACATTAGTGGTTGCCCAGGACTAGGAGAGGAACTGGAGTGACTGCTAATGGGCATGGGGTTTCTTTATGGAGTAATGAAAGTGTTCTAAATTTAGACTGTAGTGATAGTTGCACAACTTTGTGAATCTACTAAAAACCACTGACTTGTACACTTTAAATGGCTGAATTTCATGGTGTGTGAATTGTATCTCGAAGATATTTTTGAAACATTTTTAAAGTAGCACAAAAGCTTATTTTAAAAAATATCATTTGGCATGCAAAACTTCGGCAGAGCCAATTGTAGATGAAAATGAGACAGATGGCCTTCAAAATATGAAGCACACATTGTAAAGAATGTTGTACTCCAGGCCTGTGAATCTCACTGATATCTGGCAGCCACAGTTAAAATGTTGTAGCATCTGGAATTGCGGGCTGTAATTGAAACTCAACTGAAGAGCTTTCTGTGGAGCTGGAATGACCAGCCAATGCATAAAGTTGTTAAACATGAAACAAAGATAACTATTATCTTTTAAAAACCTCTCATTAACCCTCATGACGTTCTTGGGTGAAGGTCTAATCTGGCACACTTGCTAACTTCTAATAAAGAATCAAATGGTCTTCCAACTCACATAATGACTAATTCTAAAGCATGCAACCTCAAAGTACTACATTCTCCCTGTTCTAGAAATACAACCCTAGAGGGCCAGTCTTCCTTCAGCATTCAAATATTGAGTAGAACAACTGAACTGTAAGGTTCAACTAAAGGAATGCAACTGTGACTTGAGCTGTGGAACGGCTATGGCCTAAGTCAAGAATTCTCAACCTCAGCACTAGTGATTGACATTTTGGGCCAGGCAATTCTTTCTTCTGGGGCCTGTCCTATGCATTATAAGATTGAGCAGCATCCCTGGCCTCTACCCATTAGATGCCAGAAACATACTCCACCCCCAAGCTTTGACAACCAAAAATGTTTCCAGAAATTTCCAATATCTCCTGGGGCTTAAATCAAGAACCACTGGCATAAGCCAAGGAAGAACTAACCATTTACCATGGTACAGGATGAGTATCCCATATCTTGGGACCAGAAGTGTTTTGGATTTCAGATTTTTTAATATTTGCATTATGTGCTTACTGGTTGAGCATCTGAAATCCAAAATGCATTTCCCTTGAGACTTATATCAGTGCTCAAAAGGTTTCAGTTTTGAAGCATTTCAAATTTGGGATTTTGGGATTTGGGATGCTAATCTGCAATAACATAGACCATGTACCAAAAGAAAAAAATCGATATGTTTAATTTGTACTTCATTTATTCAAGCTCTGTGGAGTTTAAATATTCAGAATATTATGCAAAAACCAGTTTCCTTGATCATACTAAGTTTTGATGACCATAATCATTGACAAGTTTATTCAGGAGATTTTCATATGTTGCTCTAAAGTTTAAACCCAATGCTGAAATGCCAGCTTGGAGCCACATAAGGAATGAGCTGTTTGTATTCTATTAAAAGACTGCCCTTGAAAATTTACAGATGAAAAAACTTCAAGGGGATAAAAATGTGATTTTAAAATCAATTTTGCCACCTAGTAAAGGATTTGCTAAATGGATAACTATGAGGTGATGGATGTGTTAATTATCTTGATTTTGGTAATCATTTCAGAATGTATATGTATATCAAAACATTACATTATACACCTTAAATATGTACAATTTTTGTATGTCAATTATACCTTAATAAAGCTCAGAATAAAAAAAAATGCTGTCATTAACAGAGAGTTTGCAAATACACTCAAAGTCTTTATCATTAAGGACACGGACACCAGGCAGCATGATGGAACTCACTTTCATTGTTCTTCCAGCCTATCAACTGAATCACATAAGAATGAAAGATGAAGTAAAGTTTTGATACGGTGTACTTCAAGGTTTTTAAATGTGAATTTATTGCATTCTGAAACTATGGTGTAGATGACATCTGCCCACACATTATTATTATTATTATTATTATTATTATTTTATTATTTTTGAGATGGAGTTTCACTCTTGTTGCCCAGACTGGAGTGCAATGGCACGATCTCGGCTCACTGCAACCTCCTCTTCCTGAATTCAAGTGATTCTCCTGCCTCAGCCTCCCAAGTAGCTGGGATTACAGGCTTGCTCCACCATGCGCCGCTAATTTTGTATTTTTAATAGAGACGGGGTTTCCCCATGTTGGCCAGGCTGGTCTTGAACTCCTGACCTCAGGTGATCCACCTGCCTCAGACTCCCAAAGTGCTGGGATTACAGGCGTGAGCCACTGTGCCCAGCCTGCCCACACATTTTGATGTCATAATACTAACATAATATCACTTTGTGATATTAATTTTGTGACACTGAAAAGTCTTCACCTGTCTCAAGAGGACCCTAAGTAGACCTCATGCCTCTGGCTTCTAGAGGCTGGGACTACATAGTTTCTAACTTTTCGTTCTTTTTCTTCATCCTCTCCCTCCCTCCCTCCCTCCCTCCCTCCCTTCCTTCCTTCCTTCCTTCCTCTAGCAACTGTTACTGAGACACTAAAACTGACATCATCATTGACACTTAGCAATTACAGTATGCTGCTGGGAAGCATGGGCATGCTGGTTTCTTCTCATAGCAGGAATGGGAGGCTTACCAGGAACCCTCCTCAGAATTTATGTCCATGATTTTGGCTACAGATGACCATTAAAGCAGTATAAGGTCATAACCAGTAAAGTCTTCTCCTGTAACTTTCAGAAAATAAAGTGAACTTATTAACTGGAAGTTGTGTCAATTGATAGTGTAAGAATAAACAG